CTCAAGTGACCCGCCCACCTCAGCCTCCCAAAGTGCTGGGATTACAGGTGTGAGCCACTGCGCCCCGGCCTAATTTTTGCATTTCTCACAAGCTTCCCTAGGGCATCTCCTAGAGGAAACCAAGATGTTACGGAGGCTGACGCTGCGTATCTTCAGGTCACACTTCCAGCCGCAAGACTCTCTCTGCTGTCCAATACAGTAGCCACTAGCCACATGTGGCTATTTAACTTATTAAAATAAAATTTGCCAGTACGGTTTTTTAAAATAAAATTATTAAAATAAAATTTGCCAGGAGGCAGAGGTGGGAGAATCGCTTGAGACTAGGAGTTTAAGACCAGCCTGGACAACATTTTTTGTCTCTACAAAAACTACGAAGATAAAAATAAATAGATAAAAATTTAAAAAGCCGGGCAAGGTGGCATGCACCTGTAGTCCCAGCTACTCAGCTACTCAGAAGGCTGAGGCAGGAGGCTGGCTTGAGCTTGAGTTCAAGGCTGCAGTGAGCTATGGTCAAGCCACTGCACTCCAGCCTGGGCGACAGAGTGAGACCCTGTCTCATAAAACAAAACAAAAATAAAACAAAATAAGTAAATATAAATACAAAGTAAAAATGAAAGCTAATCCTAGGTCCCTCTCCTGCCCATAAGAATTCAGAGACTCCCCAGTGCCTACAAACCTCATGCTTTCAGGAAGCATAAAGGACTTCAGGAGGCAGGAGGGCAGTTGGAGGGGGATGGTGGAGGTGCTGCTACCTGACGGTGGAGGGGGAGGCCGGGGCCAGACCACCGAGAAGCCCCTAAACCCGCACAGCAGGAAAACATCTCCGCAGTCCCTGCTCTACCAAGGCTGGAGGAGGGCCACAAGCCTTGAGCTCATTGGCTGGCGGGGGGGGGGGGGGCGGGCAGACTGCCAGCGCCTTCCTTTGACTGGCTATTTTCTCTCAGCGGAAAACCAATCATTGCGGGCAGGCGGTGAGGGTGTGGCCAGGGTCGCAACACAGGCCCCGCCCCGAGTCCTGTTGCCCACACGCCCGAGGCGCGCTGGATTGGCGGTGAGTTCTGACTCCGGCCTCCTTCGAGACCGTTTCGCTCCGGATGTCGCCCACCTCCGACCCTCTCTCAGTCGGAGGGCGGAAAAGAGGAAGATAGGTCCTTCCTCCAGCCGCGGGGCACCCCCTTCTCCCACCTTGCCCTTCCCCCAGCCCTGCAGCCCCAGAGTGTAAATATCCAAGCCCGCCCTCTCTGCGCTCAGACCTCGAGACAGGGCAACGGTGTCCCCACAGGAGCATGGCCCAGGAGGAGGGTGGGAGCCTGCCCGAGGTGCGGGCGCGGGTCAGGGCCGCGCATGGCATCCCCGACCTGGCCCAAAAGCTCCATTTCTATGACCGCTGGGCTCCGGACTACGACCAGGTAAACTCATTTGGGGCCTTGCCTCCACTAGACCGGTGTTGTAGGCCCGGCACTCTTTCCCCAGGATGTGGCCACCCTGCTGTACCGTGCGCCCCGCCTCGCAGTGGACTGCCTCACACAAGCCCTTCCAGGCCCGCCCCACAGTGCCCTGATCCTGGACGTGGCCTGTGGCACAGGCCTAGTGGCTGCCGAGGTGAGGCTCTTCCAGATCCCCTGCCTACTCCTAACCATGACTGAGTCTCCCACCCCTACCCCAGCTGCGGGCTCCAGGCTTCCTCCAGCTGCATGGGGTGGATGGGAGCCCAGGGATGCTGGAACAGGCCCAGGCCCCCGGCCTCTATCAGCGCCTCAGCCTCTGCACCCTGGGCCAGGAGCCTCTGCCCAGCCCGGAAGGTACTTTCTCTCCCACCTCCACACCCCGAGGCCCATGTCCCCACCCCCCCCCACACACACACAGGGACCTTCGACGCGGTGCTGATAGTCGGTGCCCTCAGTGACGGCCAGGTGCCCTGCAATGCGATACCTGAGCTACATGTCACCAAGCCAGGTGAGGAGCAGCCCAGCCAACCACCCCCAACCCAATCTTTTAAGTCGAATTTCTTGCCTTGAAGGGACAACCATCCCCAGCAGAGATGGCCCAGGACTGTGGCTCCTGCCCCTCCCCCACCTCACCTACCCCTCTCCCCCAGGTGGGCTGGTGTGTCTGACCACCAGGACCAACTCGTCCAACCTTCAATACAAGGAGGCTCTGGAGGCCACCCTGGACAGGCTGGAGCAGGCTGGGATGTGGGAAGGCCTGGTGGCCTGGCCTGTGGACCGCCTGTGGACCGCTGGGAGCTGGCTACCTCCGAGCTGGAGGTGGTATCCGGCATCTCTGCCAAGGATGGCTTCATCTCCGGCATTGTCTACCTGTACCGAAAGTGGAAGGCGACCCAGGTTGAGGAAGTGAGATCCAGCCCCCAGCCCCCAGCTGGCCCCTGACTCCATGTGGCCTTAGCTGGGCCCATCTGCTGGGCCTCCTCTGCCTCCCCTGTAAAATGGGACCTCCGAACCAACCCTGCCCCTCAGAAATGCCCTGCCTATTAAATGAGCTCCCAGAAAACAGTGGCATCTGTTCCTGTGGGTTCCAGAATC